GTGGGGATTCTCCCAGATTGATACTGGGTGAATCTGGGTTCCTGAGAGCAAGTCTTGCCTATGCTGGGGGCTGGCTGACTTGAGGCTGGGGGAGGGTTTAGGGCAGTTGGGAGTGGGTAGGAGCAGGGCCAAAAGCCTGGGGGAAGCTACTGGGAGCTGGGCCAGGGAAATGGGGAGTCAGGAAGTGGGGAGGGGGAACCCTGGGGGGAAATGGAGGCGGAATGGCTGTTCTGGGCTTTGGAGGGGGTGGGTAGTGGTAACTCAGGAAGGGGGATCCTGAGGGAGAGAAGGGACGTTAGAAAAGAGGAGGTGCCACCCTGGATCCGCCTTCTATAAAAGGAAAAGTCGTTAACCCCTCCTGCCTTGTCATCTGCCGCCTCTGTTATGTTCATTCCAAGCAGGATCATCCTACCTTTGGGCAGTCAACTCCCTGATCACTGTCTCCTTGCCTCCCCCAATGTTCTGCCTTTTTTACTCTTCCCAGCTGCTCAGTTCTATCCTGAGCCATGTCAAGCTACCTCTTTTATTTGTTCTTCCCTCTTGATGCCTCCTTACCTGTTCCCTACCCTCTTTTCTCAGGCAGCTCACTCAGTCCCCTCAGCCCTGGAAACCAGCCACTAGGGCCAAAGGGCAGCATGAGGGAGCCTTGAGAAAAGAGAAGCCATGGTAGGTTAGACTATAAGAGCAGGAATTCTCCCAGGACCGTGATCCTATCTGTGCATGCCGGCCAGGCCCTTTCCCTCACTCTCTGCCTCTCCTGGGGCTCTGTCCCACCAAAAAGGGAAAGAGACAGCTGAGGGCTGATTGTGGGGTTTGGGAAAAGGCTATGTCATCAGCTGGCCCAGTGCCTATTATCCATTCGGCTGCTAGAGATTCCCCTCCCCTGGGCAAGTCCCATTTTTTTGGGAAGCGATGATACACCCATCTGAGTCCCACCGACAGAGCTCAGCTGAGTGGCTTAGAGATCAGCCAATCAATCGCAGAGGCTCACCATGCTTAAAAGAGCTGGCGCGGAGAGAGGCTGGGGAGAACCCACAGGGAGACCCACAGACACATATGCACGAGAGAGACAGAGGAGGAAAGAGACAGAGACAAAGGCACAGCGGAAGAAGGCAGAGACAGGGCAGGCACAGAAGCGGCCCAGACAGAGTCCTACAGAGGGAGAGGCCAGAGAAGCTGCAGAAGACACAGGCAGGGAGAGACAAAGATCCAGGAAAGGAGGGCTCAGGAGGAGAGTTTGGAGAAGCCAGACCCCTGGGCACCTCTCCCAAGCCCAAGGACTAAGTTTTCTCCATTTCCTTTAACGGTCCTCAGCCCTTCTGAAAACTTTGCCTCTGACCTTGGCAGGAGTCCAAGCCCCCAGGCTACAGAGAGGAGCTTTCCAAAGCTAGGGTGTGGAGGACTTGGTGCCCTAGACGGCCTCAGTCCCTCCCAGCTGCAGTACCAGTGCCATGTCCCAGACAGGCTCGCATCCCGGGAGGGGCTTGGCAGGGCGCTGGCTGTGGGGAGCCCAACCCTGCCTCCTGCTCCCCATTGTGCCGCTCTCCTGGCTGGTGTGGCTGCTTCTGCTACTGCTGGCCTCTCTCCTGCCCTCAGCCCGGCTGGCCAGCCCCCTCCCCCGGGAGGAGGAGATCGTGTTTCCAGAGAAGCTCAACGGCAGCGTCCTGCCTGGCTCGGGCGCCCCTGCCAGGCTGTTGTGCCGCTTGCAGGCCTTTGGGGAGACGCTGCTACTAGAGCTGGAGCAGGACTCCGGTGTGCAGGTCGAGGGGCTGACAGTGCAGTACCTGGGCCAGGCGCCTGAGCTGCTGGGTGGAGCAGAGCCTGGCACCTACCTGACTGGCACCATCAATGGAGATCCGGAGTCGGTGGCATCTCTGCACTGGGATGGGGGAGCCCTGTTAGGCGTGTTACAATATCGGGGGGCTGAACTCCACCTCCAGCCCCTGGAGGGAGGCACCCCTAACTCTGCTGGGGGACCTGGGGCTCACATCCTACGCCGGAAGAGTCCTGCCAGCGGTCAAGGTCCCATGTGCAACGTCAAGGCTCCTCTTGGAAGCCCCAGCCCCAGACCCCGAAGAGCCAAGGTAGGCATCTCTGGAGTCTGTGTCCTGCGGTGTTCAGGATCTTCCTCTCCCTTTTTCTCTACAGCGCTTTGCTTCACTGAGTAGATTTGTGGAGACACTGGTGGTGGCAGATGACAAGATGGCCGCATTCCACGGTGCGGGGCTAAAGCGCTACCTGCTAACAGTGATGGCAGCAGCAGCCAAGGCCTTCAAGCACCCAAGCATCCGCAATCCTGTCAGCTTGGTGGTGACTCGGCTAGTGATCCTGGGGTCAGGCGAGGAGGGGCCCCAAGTGGGGCCCAGTGCTGCCCAGACCCTGCGCAGCTTCTGTGCCTGGCAGCGGGGCCTCAACACCCCTGAGGACTCGGACCCTGACCACTTTGACACAGCCATTCTGTTTACCCGTCAGGTGAGGCCCCAGTCAGCACCGCAGGCCATGCAGTCTATGCACCTTCTATGATCCCTCTCCACAGGACCTGTGTGGAGTCTCCACTTGCGACACGCTGGGTATGGCTGATGTGGGCACCGTCTGTGACCCGGCTCGGAGCTGTGCCATTGTGGAGGATGATGGGCTCCAGTCAGCCTTCACTGCTGCTCATGAACTGGGTAAAGTAGGGGTGGATGAGAAAGGTATTAGGCTCAGATCCTATCAGGGCCTTTGCTCCCACAGGTCATGTCTTCAACATGCTCCATGACAACTCCAAGCCATGCATCAGTTTGAATGGGCCTTTGAGCACCTCTCGCCATGTCATGGCCCCTGTGATGGCTCATGTGGATCCTGAGGAGCCCTGGTCCCCCTGCAGTGCCCGCTTCATCACTGACTTCCTGGACAATGGCTATGGTAAGCAGATGGCACTTACCTTTCCCTGGGTATTGCTGACTTTGTGCCCCAACCCCCTTCCCAGGGCACTGTCTCTTAGACAAACCAGAGGCTCCATTGCATCTGCCTGTGACTTTCCCTGGCAAGGACTATGATGCTGACCGCCAGTGCCAGCTGACCTTCGGGCCCGACTCACGCCATTGTCCACAGCTGCCGCCGCCCTGTGCTGCCCTCTGGTGCTCTGGCCACCTCAATGGCCATGCCATGTGCCAGACCAAACACTCGCCCTGGGCCGATGGCACACCCTGCGGGCCCGCACAGGCCTGCATGGGTGGTCGCTGCCTCCACATGGACCAGCTCCAGGACTTCAATGTGAGATCCTAGGGCAGGGGTGGGGTAAAGGGTTATGCCCCACTTCCGTTCTGTGCCTTTGCAGATTCCACAGGCTGGTGGCTGGGGTCCTTGGGGACCATGGGGTGACTGCTCTCGGACCTGTGGGGGTGGTGTCCAGTTCTCCTCCCGAGACTGCACGAGGCCTGTCCCCCGGAATGGTGGCAAGTACTGTGAGGGCCGCCGTACCCGCTTCCGCTCCTGCAACACTGAGGACTGCCCAACTGGCTCAGGTGAGGAGTAGGGGGGATGGGAGCCCTTGGGAAAGGAGGGGCTCTGACTGTTTTACCCCTCCAGCCCTGACCTTCCGCGAGGAGCAGTGTGCTGCCTACAACCACCGCACCGACCTCTTCAAGAGCTTCCCAGGGCCCATGGACTGGGTTCCTCGCTACACAGGCGTGGCCCCCCAGGACCAGTGCAAACTCACCTGCCAGGCCCAGGCACTGGGCTACTACTATGTGCTGGAGCCACGGGTGAGGGTCAGGACACCCCCAGGCCCTGTCTAACCTTCAGCATTGTTCTTTCTCTTTTCCTCAGGTGGTAGATGGGACCCCCTGTTCCCCGGACAGCTCCTCGGTCTGTGTCCAGGGCCGATGCATCCATGCTGGCTGTGATCGCATCATTGGCTCCAAGAAGAAGTTTGACAAGTGCATGGTGTGCGGAGGGGACGGTTCTGGTTGCAGCAAGCAGTCAGGCTCCTTCAGGAAATTCAGGTTCTTTCACCATCATTCCTCCCTCTACCTTCTCCTGAGCTCCCCATCTACTCCTTCCACACAGGTACGGATACAACAATGTGGTCACTATCCCCGCGGGGGCCACCCACATTCTTGTCCGGCAGCAGGGAAACCCTGGCCACCGGAGCATCTACTTGGCCCTGAAGCTGCCAGATGGCTCCTATGCCCTCAATGGTGAATACACGCTGATGCCCTCCCCCACAGATGTGGTACTGCCTGGGGCAGTCAGCTTGCGCTACAGCGGGGCCACTGCAGCCTCAGAGACACTGTCAGGCCATGGGCCACTGGCCCAGCCTTTGACACTGCAAGTCCTAGTGGCTGGCAACCCCCAGGACACACGCCTCCGATACAGCTTCTTCGTGCCCCGGCCGACCCCTTCAACGCCACGCCCCACTCCCCAGGACTGGCTGCACCGAAGAGCACAGATTCTGGAGATCCTTCGGCGGCGCCCCTGGGCGGGCAGGAAATAACCTCACTATCCCGGCTGCCCTTTCTGGGCACCGGGGCCTCGGACTTAGCTGGGAGAAAGAGAGAGCTTCTGTTGCTGCCTCATGCTAAGACTCAGTGGGGAGGGGCTGTGGGCGTGAGACCTGCCCCTCCTCTCTGCCCTAATGCGCAGGCTGGCCCTGCCCTGGTTTCCTGCCCTGGGAGGCAGTGATGGGTTAGTGGATGGAAGGGGCTGACAGACAGCCCTCCATCTAAACTGCCCCCTCTGCCCTGCGGGTCACAGGAGGGAGGGGGAAGGCAGGGAGGGCCTGGGCCCCAGTTGTATTTATTTAGTATTTATTCACTTTTATTTAGCACCAGGGAAGGGGACAAGGACTAGGGTCCTGGGGAACCTGACCCCTGACCCCTCATAGCCCTCACCCTGGGGCTAGGAAATCCAGGGTGGTGGTGATAGGTATAAGTGGTGTGTGTATGCGTGTGTGTGTGTGTGAAAATGTGTGTGTGCTTATGTATGAGGTACAACCTGTTCTGCTTTCCTCTTCCTGAATTTTATTTTTTGGGAAAAGAAAAGTCAAGGGTAGGGTGGGCCTTCAGGGAGTGAGGGATTATCTTTTTTTTTTTTTCTTTCTTTCTTTCTTTTTTTTTTTTGAGACAGAATCTCGCTCTGTCGCCCAGGCTGGAGTGCAATGGCACAATCTCGGCTCACTGCATCCTCCGCCTCCCGGGTTCAAGTGATTCTCATGCCTCAGCCTCCTGAGTAGCTGGGATTACAGGCTCCTGCCACCACGCCCGGCTAATTTTTGTTTTGTTTTGTTTGGAGACAGAGTCTCGCTATTGTCACCAGGGCTGGAATGATTTCAGCTCACTGCAACCTTCGCCACCTGGGTTCCAGCAATTCTCCTGCCTCAGCCTCCCGAGTAGCTGAGATTATAGGCACCTACCACCACGCCCGGCTAATTTTTGTATTTTTAGTAGAGACGGGGTTTCACCATGTTGGCCAGGCTGGTCTCGAACTCCTGACCTTAGGTGATCCACTCGCCTTCATCTCCCAAAGTGCTGGGATTACAGGCGTGAGCCACCGTGCCTGGCCACGCCCAACTAATTTTTGTATTTTTAGTAGAGACAGGGTTTCACCATGTTGGCCAGGCTGCTCTTGAACTCCTGACCTCAGGTAATCGACCTGCCTCGGCCTCCCAAAGTGCTGGGATTACAGGTGTGAGCCACCACGCCCGGTACATATTTTTTAAATTGAATTCTACTATTTATGTGATCCTTTTGGAGTCAGACAGATGTGGTTGCATCCTAACTCCATGTCTCTGAGCATTAGATTTCTCATTTGCCAATAATAATACCTCCCTTAGAAGTTTGTTGTGAGGATTAAATAATGTAAATAAAGAACTAGCATAACACTCAGCATCTAGTAAGTGCTCAACAAATAGCAGCTGCTGTTACTTACTGTTATCAAATTTCTGTCCACATCCACTCTCCATATGCACTTGAAGGTGGCAAAGATCCACAACCATGGTGCCTGCCTTTATCCTCAGGGTCCGTTCCTTTGGTTGGCAGACCCCTATCCTGGGTTCTGAGGGACCAACAGAGAAAGGAAAATTCCATCCCTCACCTCTGGAAGTTCCCAATCACAGGAAGGAAACATAGTAAGCACGTGGCTACAAATACAATTGACAAGAACATGAAGGTGCAGGATAACAAGAACAAATAACAAGAACAACTGCATCAACACAAATGAGTGCTTAGTAATAAGGGTGATAGTTGAGGGGTCTGGGTTTCACAACAGTAGAAAGAGCACTGGAGTGGGAGCCAGCGGGTCTGGATTCAATTTGGGGCTCGGCGTCTTATTAGCTGGGTGGTGTTGGGTAAGTCACTGATGCTGAGCCTTAGATTGCTCATATGGGACTAACAGTATCTACTCCCACAGAGTTGTTCTGGGAACAAATGCTAGAATATTTTCAAAATAGTAAAGGTTATAGTCATGGCCATGTGAGAGGTTACCCCTATGACTACCTGAAGATGGAACGGAGTCTCCAGAATCTGCCAGTGTAAACCCAGCAGAATGCCTAGAAGATGTGAGATTAGAATAAAATTTCATAAAACAAAAACAATCGGGCACGGTGGCTCATGCCTGTAATCCCAGCACTTTGGGAGGCCGAAATGGGCGGATCACGAGGTCAGGAGATTGAGACCGACCATCCTGGCTACCACAGTGAAACCCCGTGTCTACTAAAAATACAAAATATATATATATATATATATATATATTAGCCGGGCATGGTGACAGGTGCCTATAGTCCCAGCTACTTGGGAGACTGAGGCAGGAGAATGACTTGCACCCGGGAGGCAGAGCTTACAGTGAGTCGAGATTGCGCCACTGCACTCCAGCCTGGGAGACAGAGTGAGACTCGTCTCGATACAAAAACAAAAACAAAAACAGGATATGGTTTGGCAGGAAATAGGCAAGAAGGCAAAAAGAATAACCTGGAAAAGGATCTGAGGTAAGGGAGCCAGGTGCCTCAAAATGGCAGAATACCTGATGCCTGAGGAGAGGGAGGGAATAAAACATCTGCATTTTCCCCTCTGGGCAAGGCGCCTTTGCTTGAGAAAGAATTTTGGGCTGGATGAGATGGTTCACACCTGTAATCCCAGTACTTTGGCAGGAGGATTGCTTGAGGCCAGGAGGTTGGGACCAACCTGGGCAACATAGAAAGATTCCATCTCTACCAAAAAAAAAAAAGATTGAAAAATTAGCCGGGCGTGGTGGCACCTGTAGTCCCAGCTACTTGGGAGGCTAAAATAGGAGGACTGCTTGAGCCCACGATTTCGAGGCTATGGTGAGCTACAATCATGCCACTATACTCCAGCCTGGGTGAGAGACCAAAACACCAACTCAAAAAAAAAAAAAAAAAAAAAAAAAGGGCCAGGCATGGTGGCTCACACCTGTAATCTCAGCACTTTGGGAGGCTGAGGTTCAAAACCAGCCAGGCCAACATGGTGAAACCCCATCTCTACTAAAAAAAAAATACAAAAAATTAGCCAGGTGTGGTGGCAAGCGCCTATAGTCCCAGCTACTCATGAGGCTGAGGCAGGAGGATCGCTTGAACCTGGGAGGTGGAGGTTGCAGTGAGCCGAAATTGCGCCATTGCACTCCAGTCTGGGCGATAGAGTGAGACTCCATCTCAAAAAAAAAAAAAAAAAAAAAAAGAACTTGGGCAGTCCTCTATGTGTCATGGATGGAACAGGGATGGGCAAGGGTGGTAGGTAGACCCTGCAAGAATTTGGAGTTTTGAGAGGCAGACGCAGGACTGCTAGGGATTGGGGAAGGTACTGGATGTGGGGTTGTGGGAGAAACTATAGGTAAAGAAGACCCTGAGGTTGAGGTGGAAGAGTGAAGAATGGGGGAACCAAAGGCACTTCACTCTGCCATAGCAGCCCCTAGCTGGGATGCCAAATACTGCTTGGAATGTGAAGCTGGGACTATGGGGTTGAGGCAGGCCATGGAGGTTGTAGTGGTTATATGTGCTATGCTTACTGGATCTGGGCTTTGCTAATCAAGTTCTGTACCAGGCAGTGCCTTATACAGCACCCTGTACTCTACACCAGCCAGCACAGCGCCTGCTTCCTCTGCAGCAATGAGAAAAGACTGCCCACACTCTCTTCTCTCCAGTAAACACGGTTCTCCCTGCTAGGCTTGGCCCCCTGGCCCTTCCTGTGGTCCTCCTACTAACCAGGCTGAAGAAGATGGAGACAAGACAATAGTGATCTTTACTCGTTTCATCTAGTTTGCAAAATGAGACCACAGATAGTATGTTTATGGACCTTGATACTATGAGTTGATGGTACAATGAGCAGAGTTCTGTGATAAGTAGATGTAAGGTACAAATACAAACAATATATACGACTGTCCTAAAGGGGTTCACACTGCATTCTGGGCAGGGGAGGTTGTATACTGCTCCCACTCCACCTTCCCCGCAAACAGAAGCAATGGGACAGTAAAAGGGACTAGAAGATAAGAGCCTAATGAGCCCTGAACTGAATGGACTATGAGGGTTATGGAGGGCTACCTTGGGCTGGGCCCTGGAGAACAGGTCATCATGATAGCCCTTCTCACTTTCCTTTAATGTTCATGGAGATACACTTTTTTTTTTGAGATAGGGTCTCCCTTTGTTGACCAGGCAGGAGTACAGTGGTGTGATCTTGGCTCACTGCAGCCTTGAACTCTCAGGCTCAAGCAACCCTCCCACCTCAACCTCCTGAGTACCTAGGACTACAGGCACGAGCTACCACACCCAGCTAATTTACTTTTTTTTTTGGTTGAGACGAGGTCTTATCATATTGCCCAGGCTGGTCTTGAACTCCTGGCCTCAAGGGATCTTCCCACCTCGATCTCCCAAAGTGTTGGGATGACCAGTGTGAACCACCATGCCTGGCCTTTTCTTTTGAGACAGTCTCGCTCTGTGGCTCAGGTTGGAGTGCAGTGGCACCATCATAACTTACTACAGCCTTGAACTCCTGGGCTCGAGTAATCCTCCCACCTCAGCCTCCTAAGTAGCTTGGACTACAGGTGTAGATTCACTTTTAAATCACTTTTCTGCCTGTTATTTTAAGAGAAAGCCCTTCGCTCACCAAGTAGGGTTCTCACTGGCATAAGTAAGTTTTTCTGAAAATGAGACTGAGCTTAGGGGCCACCTCTGTGATTGGGTAAGTAAGCAGGAGCTAGAGTGAAAGAGGGGCAGAGAGAGCTAGCTCATCGAAGAGAAGTGATGGGCATCTCAGCCCTCAATCCCAGGCAAGGCCTGACCCTTTTCTGGAATGGTCTCTGCCTTACCACACCTCCAAGACCCAGATTGTAGGTAGGCTTTACCTAATAGGAGTCCAACAAGTTCTTGCTAGGGATGGGATTGTGGGGGGGCACATATCTCCCTGTAAGAGCCACAGTGAGCTCTGTTTCCCATCTGCCTACTTATTGCCCTCGTGGGCCTGAGCTGGGGTGTAGATATATAAGGAGGAACAGAAACAGTAATAACAGGAAGTAAGGAGGCACTGAAACAATTCAAGTATCTGGTCCTGGAGATGAAAAGAGGAAATGGAAAAAGAAAAGGCATTGAATGACAAGGGATTAGAACCCTGTCCCTAGAGAAGTTCAAGAAGAGTTTGGACAACCATTTTATGAGATGGCAAGTGTTGTGCATGAGTATGTGTTTGAGGTGGGGGAGGAAGTTGAAGCAATAAGTTGGGCCAATTTCCTAAAGTCCCTTCTGCCCCTGAGATTCTCTGCTTCTGTGGTTCAAACAGAGGAAATCTGGACATTTGTCCAGCCACTATTTTTGTAATGGAGGTGGGACAGCCAGGGTTCCTGGAGTGTGCTGTGGAATCGGCATTTACACTTCTCTTCCATCTCTAGTCTCATTTCTGTAATCTTCATACAGTATTACAGTATTTTGTTTTCTAAAATACCAGATTGGCAGTAAGTGACAAAACTAGCATCTCATTGGTCAGGGCTTGTGGGGGAGGAAGGGAGAAGAAAGTGGATTTCAATGTATTAACATTTTATTGGCTGAGAGGATGTTTCTGAACCAATTGAGTACCTTCCCCATTGACTGTTGCTGGGGCCAAGCCAAAATCATTGGCACCACGAGAAACCAGATGACAGCTGGAGGAAACCACGAGTGCTAAAAATGCTCAGAAAGAGGGGGGTCAGGGAAGGCGGGGGAGCAACAACACTGAACAACTTCCCCAGGCAGGATCTTACATGGGGACAGACCCAGGGTACTTAAGTAGCATTAGGAAGGAAAGGGAGGGGAGGAAGTAGATTAAGTATCCCTCACAGTCTTGGCACAACAAACAGGCACCATACACCCACACCAACAGTGACACATTGACATAACACACATCCAACTTCACAGAGACACACTAGCACATTCTCTCTTTTTTTTAAAATTTATTTTATTATTATTATACTTTAAGTTTTAGGGTACATGTGCACAATGTGCAGGTTAGTTACATATGTATACATGTGCCATGCTGGTGTGCTGCACCCATTAACTCATCATTTAGCATTAGGTATATCTCCTAATGCTATCCCTCCCCCCTCCCCCCCTGCCTTTCTTTTTCTTCTTTTTTTTCTTAAGACAGATTCTCATTCTGTCACCCAGGCTAGAGTGCAATGGCGTGATCTCGGCTCACTGCAACCTCCACCTCCCAGGTTCAAGTGATTCTCCTGCCTCAGCCTGCCAAGTAGCTGGGATTACAGGTATGCACCACCATGCCCAGCTAATTTTTTGTATTTTTAGTATAGAGACGGGGTTTTCCATGTTGCCCAGGCTGGTCTTGAACTCCCGGGCTCAAGTGATCTGCCTGCCTCGGCCTCCCAAAGTGCTGGGATTACAGGTGTGAGCCAGGGTGCCTGGCCAACACATTCTGTTGATAATATAGATGCAAATAAGTAGTAGGGAGCGGAAAATGTAAGAATTTTCACCTGAAAATGGATCTGAAGAGTAAAAGATATTAATTGACCTAATCGTGCATTGAGAATTGACTGTTTATCCCATTTATTTGTTCAATAAATAAGCCAATGGGTTGTAAACATTGTAAACATTCCACAGCATGTGGAAAGGACATGGATTTTTGGAGTCAAATTGAATCTAAGCCTTGCTACTTACTTACCTGTAATGATGCAACCTTAATTACTTGATCTCTGTAAACCTCAGTTTCCTTACCTACAAAACGTTTGTACTATTACCTGCCTTATAGAGAGGTCCAGACTTAAGAATATGATGATGTAAATGTTTGGCACTGTGTCTGGCTTTTAGTAAGTGGTCAATAAAGGCCAGTTCTCCTTTCCTTATATCTCTTCCTTTGTCTGCTCCCTGACTTCTA